GAGTGGGTTGATTGATGCGCGGCCCAGCACGCAGTAGTGCTCGAGGCAGGGAGCGTGTTTATCAAGAGGGATAAACTTGATACGAACTCTGTACGAAGGAAGGTGTAGGTGGATGGAGGGGTGTGTGCTGCCACTGAGCACAAGAACCCCACGGGGTGGCCTGCCAAAGTTCAAAACGAGGGAGACAGGTTGATCTGGACCCAGGAACTACAGTGCTGAATCCTAAACCGGGGAAAGATGAGACCTAGAAGAGGGAGGTGGTAACCTAATTGGAGGGTGAGGAGGGAAAGAGCCTGCCACAGATGGGGCATCTATAGGGGTGCTGTTGAATAACTGAGAGCAGCTGACTTAAGCCCGAAGTGGGTACTTCTCCCTGGGCAGATGGGAGGTCTGGGACAGGCTCCTCTGGCAGAAGGGCTCCTGGCCACCCTGTCCTAAGGTGGGTCAGTCACTTCCTCCTTCACCAGTTCCACAGCATCTTACTATGAGCTTGGCATTCGAGGCTTCTCTTGGCAGGGCCCTGCACTCCTAGCCTCTCCTTGCACATTGCACCCCCATTCCAGAGAGGTTTAGTTAAAGGCGGGGGTTACCAAGTCAGTCAGATCTTGGGCAAGTCACCACTCCTCCAGAGCCTCAGTTTCCTTATCTGGAAAGTGGAGGTCATGGCAACCCGCCAACCTGGTTGGATGGGAGCCTGAGCTGTTGTGTTGCACCTTGCCTGGGGCCCACGACTTTGTAGCTCCTGTCCTGCACTGGGCTTATGTTTTCATTCATTCCAGAAACCTTTTCAGAGAGTCCCTTTGGGGAGTGTGGGGGACAGGAGGGAAAGAAACCTGGTCCTTGTAGCCGTTCGTCTGCTCCCTGCCCTGGGCAGAGGACGTGGGGACTCAGGCCAGCCTGAGATCACTGGGACCAGAGGAGGGGCTGGAGGATACTACACGCAGGGGTGGGCTGGGCTGGGCTGGGCTGGGCCAGGAATGCAGCGGGGCAGGGCTATTTAAGTCAAGGGCCGGCTGGCAACCCCAGCAAGCTGTCCTGTGAGCCGCCAGCATGGATGACATCTACAAGGCTGCGGTGAGGGACAGGGCTGGGTAGGGCTGGGGTGGGTCTGAGCCTTGAGATTCCCTTTCCTTTCTAGGTAGAGCAGCTGACAGAAGAGCAGAAAAATGGTGAGAATCCCTATCACACATGTGGGAGACCATGACTACTGTGCCCCCCAACCCCTGAACACAGAGTTCAAGGCAGCCTTCGACATCTTCGTGCTGGGCGCTGAGGATGGCTGCATCAGCACCAAGGAGCTGGGCAAGGTGATGAGGATGCTGGGCCAGAACCCCACCCCTGAGGAGCTGCAGGAGATGATCGATGAGGTGGACGAGGACGGTGAGCCCCCTCCTCCCCAGGCTCCAGAAGAAGCCTCTGTAACGGCCATGCTGCCCACCCCCAGGCAGCGGCACGGTGGACTTTGATGAGTTCCTGGTCATGATGGTTCGGTGCATGAAGGACGACAGCAAAGGGAAATCTGAGGAGGAGCTGTCTGACCTCTTCCGCATGTTTGACAAGTGAGCACGTGACCCTTGACCTCTGACCCTGACCACAGCCCTACCCTGAGCCCCCTCCCCACAGAAATGCTGATGGCTACATCGACCTGGATGAGCTGAAGATAATGCTGCAGGCTACAGGCGAGACCATCACGGAGGACGACATCGAGGAGCTCATGAAGGACGGAGACAAGAACAACGACGGCCGCATCGACTATGATGGTAAGCGGGTGGGTGGGCTGATCTCCTGCCTCCCCTCAACCCACACCTGCCCCTCTTTCCACAGAGTTCCTGGAGTTCATGAAGGGTGTGGAGTAGATGCTGACCTTCACCCAGAGCTGCCTATGCCCAGCCTCCAACTCCAGCTGAGTCCTGGGGTTGGGGAGGGGGTCGGGGTCCCAGGACCTGAGCCTGGCCATGTCCTCAACCCCAAATCCCCCGACTCCCTCCCCAGATCTGTCCTGGGGGATGCAAATAAAGCCTGCTCTCCCAAGGTCTGCTATCTGGCTCTGGTGTCCCTGGGCC